AAACAAACAATTCTGAAATGTAGGGACCTGTTCACAGATCAAATATGTGTAAAGGACATATCCAGTCACCCAGAGATGTTTCTAGAGCATGTTCAGCTCAGTTTGTATCATCTGGGTGTGTTTTGTGTACATCTGTTTAACTTTCTTCTTGAGATAACGTAATTCTGCTCTTCCCAAGTTGTGTTGTTGTGGGTTTTTAAATTTTTGTTGTTGTTGTTTGTTTTTTGAGACAGGGTCTGGCTCTGTCGCCCAGGCTGTAGTTCAGTGGCGCGATCTAGGCTCACTGCAACCTCCGCCTCCGGGCTCAAGCCATCCTCCCACCTCAGCCTCCCAAGTAGCTGGGACTATACTGCCCAGGCTCCCATTTTCCAGTTGAGTGCTCCCTTTCCCTTTTTTTTCCCCTTTCTTCCTCCCAGCGTAGCTCATCTCTCAAAGCCGGTGGGGTGGACAGAGGAACAGTTTGGAGGTGGTGCCAAAGTAACATTCCATTTCTCTCCGGGTCTTCTCCCCTACCCTCCCATATTAATATTTGTTTTTTACTTGCCAAGAGGCAGGACCAAAGTTTCTGCAGGACCAAACTGCAGGTGCAGTTGCACCAAGCAACTTACATTCAAACAAACACAAAACCCCAAGCCAAGCCGGTCTCCGTAAATCCCACACCACGACTGCCTTTCCTACTTCCTCCTTAGAGGTACTTCTCAGCCCTCTAGCTCCAACTGAGAACCCAGCCAGTCAGGAAGTCGCTACTTCGGGAACACCAACCAATCAGGGGGCCGTCACCTGCTGAAGGTGCGGAATTCGTCTCCTGACGCGACAGTCTCCTGGGCCAATCTGAGGCAGCTCCTGTGGGGAAAGGCGCCAGTGCGCCGAGGCGGGGAGTGGCGGCGGGGTAACACCTGGCCGAGGTGACTCGTTCTGAAGAGCAGCGGTTCCTTACACCAATCGGAACGTGCAGGGGTGGGGAGCTGGCCAATCAGGCGCGGAGGGCGGGGCCGGGCGGGGTTCCACCTGGCGGCTGGCTCTCAGTCCCCTCGCTGTAGTCGCGGAGCTGTGTCTGTTCCCAGGAGTCCTTCGGCGGCTGTTGTGTCGGGAGCCTGATCGCGATGGGGACAAAGGCGCAAGTCGAGAGGAAACTGTTGTGCCTCTTCATATTGGCGATCCTGTTGTGTAAGTTCCCAGAGTTTCGGGAGGAATCGGTTCTGACAGGGCCCACCTCTTTCTTTCTCCTTAGGCTCCCTGGCATTGGGCAGTGTTACAGTGCACTCTTCTGAACCTGAAGTCAGAATTCCTGAGAATAATCGTGAGTTGGGAGGGGCCATGGAGGGTGTGAGGCTTCCTTCGGCTCATTTTGACCCTGTCTGCAGCTGTGAAGTTGTCCTGTGCCTACTCGGGCTTTTCTTCTCCCCGTGTGGAGTGGAAGTTTGACCAAGGAGACACCACCAGACTCGTTTGCTATAATAACAAGATCACAGGTGAGTTGCTTCTCCTCCTTCCTGATTGCCTATCTGTCCTTGCTCTTGCCTCCTCTTGTGGTAGCTTCCTATGAGGACCGGGTGACCTTCTTGCCAACTGGTATCACCTTCAAGTCCGTGACACGGGAAGACACTGGGACATACACTTGTATGGTCTCTGAGGAAGGCGGCAACAGCTATGGGGAGGTCAAGGTCAAGCTCATCGTGCTTGGTACGTGCCCCATGTCTTCTGGGTGGGCCTGGTACTCAGCACCTTCTGTCTTTCTCTTCCACAGTGCCTCCATCCAAGCCTACAGTTAACATCCCCTCCTCTGCCACCATTGGGAACCGGGCAGTGCTGACATGCTCAGAACAAGATGGTTCCCCACCTTCTGAATACACCTGGTTCAAAGATGGGATAGTGATGCCTACGAATCCCAAAAGCACCCGTGCCTTCAGCAACTCTTCCTATGTCCTGAATCCCACAACAGGAGAGCTGGTATGTATGGGGTGGTGGTGAAAGATGTGTGGCAGCAGGAAGCCAATTTGTTTTCCTTCCTCAGGTCTTTGATCCCCTGTCAGCCTCTGATACTGGAGAATACAGCTGTGAGGCACGGAATGGGTATGGGACACCCATGACTTCAAATGCTGTGCGCATGGAAGCTGGTGAGAGTTAGGGCTTGAGCCCAGACCTGGGGCCCGTGCCTGACTTCTTATTTGTGTCTCGCAGTGGAGCGGAATGTGGGGGTCATCGTGGCAGCCGTCCTTGTAACCCTGATTCTCCTGGGAATCTTGGTTTTTGGCATCTGGTTTGCCTATAGCCGAGGCCACTTTGACAGTAAGTATCTGCCCCCAGAGGCTCTCCTTTGTTGGGGAACACTGATCACCCATCTAACACCAAGAGCTGGGGGCCTGCCCCTCCATCTTCCCAAGCCATGCTGTCTTCTGTCCTGCTGACACTCATGATCCCATTTCTTCTCTTTCAGGAACAAAGAAAGGGTGAGTGAGGTGCTGTCCTGGGGTTCTCCAAGCTGAGTGTCTCTGTCTTCTGGCTTGTTCACAGGACTTCGAGTAAGAAGGTGATTTACAGCCAGCCTAGTGCCCGAAGTGAAGTGAGTATGCCTCCCCTGGGCAGGGGTGGGCCTTGAGAGTTGACTGGATGTTTTATTTCTGCAGGGAGAATTCAAACAGACCTCGTCATTCCTGGTGTGAGCCTGGTCGGCTCACCGCCTATCATCTGCATTTGCCTTACTCAGGTGCTACCGGACTCTGGCCCCTGATGTCTGTAGTTTCACAGGATGCCTTATTTGTCTTCTACACCCCACAGGGCCCCCTACTTCTTCGGATGTGTTTTTAATAATGTCAGCTATGTGCCCCATCCTCCTTCATGCCCTCCCTCCCTTTCCTACCACTGCTGAGTGGCCTGGAACTTGTTTAAAGTGTTTATTCCCCATTTCTTTGAGGGATCAGGAAGGAATCCTGGGTATGCCATTGACTTCCCTTCTAAGTAGACAGCAAAAATGGCGGGGGTCGCAGGAATCTGCACTCAACTGCCCACCTGGCTGGCAGGGATCTTTGAATAGGTATCTTGAGCTTGGTTCTGGGCTCTTTCCTTGTGTACTGACGACCAGGGCCAGCTGTTCTAGAGCGGGAATTAGAGGCTAGAGCGGCTGAAATGGTTGTTTGGTGATGACACTGGGGTCCTTCCATCTCTGGGGCCCACTCTCTTCTGTCTTCCCATGGGAAGTGCCACTGGGATCCCTCTGCCCTGTCCTCCTGAATACAAGCTGACTGACATTGACTGTGTCTGTGGAAAATGGGAGCTCTTGTTGTGGAGAGCATAGTAAATTTTCAGAGAACTTGAAGCCAAAAGGATTTAAAACCGCTGCTCTAAAGAAAAGAAAACTGGAGGCTGGGCGCAGTGGCTCACGCCTATAATCCCAGAGGCTGAGGCAGGCGGATCACCTGAGGTCAGGAGTTCAAGATCAGCCTGACCAACATGGAGAAACCCTACTAAAAATACAAAGTTAGCCAGGCATAGTGGTGCATGCCTGTAATCCCAGCTGCTCAGGAGCCTGGCAACAAGAGCAAAACTCCAGCTCAAAAAAAAAAAGAAAGAAAAGAAAGCTGGAGCTGGTGGCTTAGGCCATCACCCTTCCCTTGGCTGGAACTACTGGACAGACCCTTTTGAGATGTGCCTGTGGTGCTGTGGAGATGTGTGTAGTGGTCTTAGCTCTTTGTTGAGCTTGTGTGTGTGTTGTGTAGTCTTAGCTGTATGCTGAAATTGGGCGTGTGTTGGAGGGCTTCTTAGCTCTTTGGTGAGATTGTATTTCTATGTGTTTGTATCAGCTGAATGTTGCTGGAAATAAAACCTTGGTTTGTCAAGGCTCTTTTTTGTGGGAAGTAAGTAGGGGAAAAGGTCTTTGAGGGTTCCTAGGCTCCTTTGTACAACAGGAAAATGCCTCAAAGCCTTGCTTCCCAGCAACCTGGGGCTGGTTCCCAGTGCCTGGTCCTGCCCCTTCCTGGTTCTTATCTCAAGGCAGAGCTTCTGAATTTCAGGCCTTCATTCCAGAGCCCTCTTGTGGCCAGGCCTTCCTTTGCTGGAGGAAGGTACACAGGGTGAAGCTGATGCTGTACTTGGGGGATCTCCTTGGCCTGTTCCACCAAGTGAGAGAAGGTACTTACTCTTGTACCTCCTGTTCAGCCAGGTGCATTAACAGACCTCCCTACAGCTGTAGGAACTACTGTCCCAGAGCTGAGGCAAGGGGATTTCTCAGGTCATTTGGAGAACAAGTGCTTTAGTAGTAGTTTAAAGTAGTAACTGCTACTGTATTTAGTGGGGTGGAATTCAGAAGAAATTTGAAGACCAGATCATGGGTGGTCTGCATGTGAATGAACAGGAATGAGCCGGACAGCCTGGCTGTCATTGCTTTCTTCCTCCCCATTTGGACCCTTCTCTGCCCTTACATTTTTGTTTCTCCATCTACCACCATCCACCAGTCTATTTATTAACTTAGCAAGAGGACAAGTAAAGGGCCCTCTTGGCTTGATTTTGCTTCTTTCTTTCTGTGGAGGATATACTAAGTGCGACTTTGCCCTATCCTATTTGGAAATCCCTAACAGAATTGAGTTTTCTATTAAGGATCCAAAAAGAAAAACAAAATGCTAATGAAGCCATCAGTCAAGGGTCACATGCCAATAAACAATAAATTTTCCAGAAGAAATGAAATCCAACTAGACAAATAAAGTAGAGCTTATGAAATGGTTCAGTAAAGATGAGTTTGTTGTTTTTTGTTTTGTTTTGTTTTGTTTTTTTAAAGACGGAGTCTCGCTCTGTCACCCAGGCTGGAGTGCAGTGGTATGATCTTGGCTCACTGTAACCTCCGCCTCCCGGGTTCAAGCCATTCTCCTGCCTCAGTCTCCTGAGTAGCTGGGATTACGGGTGCGTGCCACCATGCCTGGCTAATTTTTGTGTTTTTAGTAGAGACAGGGTTTCACCATGTTGGTCGGGCTGGTCTCAAACTCCTGACCTCTTGATCCGCCTGCCTTGGCCTCCCAAAGTGATGGGATTACAGATGTGAGCCACCGTGCCTAGCCAAGGATGAGATTTTTAAAGTATGTTTCAGTTCTGTGTCATGGTTGGAAGACAGAGTAGGAAGGATATGGAAAAGGTCATGGGGAAGCAGAGGTGATTCATGGCTCTGTGAATTTGAGGTGAATGGTTCCTTATTGTCTAGGCCACTTGTGAAGAATATGAGTCAGTTATTGCCAGCCTTGGAATTTACTTCTCTAGCTTACAATGGACCTTTTGAACTGGAAAACACCTTGTCTGCATTCACTTTAAAATGTCAAAACTAATTTTTATAATAAATGTTTATTTTCACATTGAGTTTGTTTAAATCCTGAAGTTCTTACCTTAAGAGAATTGGGACTCCTAGAGTGATTGGACATTCAAAATATTCCTGATAGTCTTGTTAATTAAGAGATTAGGATATCTTTCCATTACCTTGATAATTACGTTTTAATTTAGCTTTTTTCATTGGCCTGTGTTTAAATGCAAATAACCCCACAATGGACATTTCCTATGTTAAAGTGACATTTAGGGGATAAAAAATGAGAGCAGTTCCATGGATTTTGGTGTTTCCCCTGAGACATGAACTCAGCATAATCTGGGATAAAATGATTGAGTGTTAAGGATGTGTTTGTTGTTCCTGTCGTTTTTTTATTTTCTTCAAAGTATACAACATGGTTTGATATGCACATACATTTGTGTAATGATTGCCATGGTCAATTAACACATCACCATTTTTGTGTGTGTGTGTGTGTGTGTGTGTGAGGGAGTCTTGCTCCGTTGCCAGGCTGGAGTGCAATGGTACAACCTTGGCTCACTGCAACCTCCACCTCCTGGGTTCAAGCAATTCTCTTGCCTCAGCCTCCTAAGTAGCTGGGACTATAGGCGTGTGCCACCATGCCCAGCTAATTTTTGTATTTTTAGTAGAGACGGGGTTTCACCATGTTGGCCAGGATGATCTCGATCCCTTGACCTCATGATCCGCCCACCTCGGCCTCCCAAAGTGCTGGGATTACAGGCGTGAGTCACTGCACCCGGCCACATCACCTCCCATGTTCTATCTTACGTATTCAGAACTTGTTCATCTTGTAACTGAAAGCGTGTACCCTTTGACCAACACTGTTTTTCCTGTCTTAACAGGATCTACAGATCAAGGACAGGGGAGGGGATAGTGGAGGAAAACGGAGTTAGTCTGTTTCTAAATGAGGGGACAGTATGTTTCTTGGGGCCTGAGGACAGCTTAATAAAGTAGACAAATGAAGAAAAACAACAATTTGCATTAAAAAATATCCAATTCTTTAGCTTTTCCAGCTTATTACCCCTTCTCTGGTAC